ATTAATGAGTCAGTCACCCTCCCAGTGTTAAACAATTTCCACAAGTAAATTCAGTGGTAAGTCTCATCTTGAGATGTTCATTGGCCGTGACCTATTTTTGGCAACTTAGTTTTCATTTTCCAAGGCCCCAAATGTCAGGATTTTCATTTTTCCAATTGTTAGATGTATGCTAATAGAAGACTGCCCCTAGCCACATGCGCCTTAACATTTGCCTATTTAAATACTTTGTATACTGTCTTTTGCAAGTATTTGCTTGGCATCATTCAGCATCCAGGAAGTGTTTCCATCATAACTTTGCTGCATCAAAATCAGGTGCAGATTACACCAGCTCACACAGAGATGGCAAGACCACCTCTGGACTTGCCGCCTGGGTCTTTAAAATTCTGCATGTTAAACTTCTTTCCCCGCCTCTGAGATAATTTATTTTTTATTTTTTAATTTTTATTATTTATTATTATTATTAATTTATTTTTTTTTTTTGAGATGGAGTCTCGCTCCGTTGCCCAGGCTGGAGTGCAACGGCACGATTTCGGCTCACAGCAACGTTCGCCTCCCTGATTCAAGCAATTCTCTGCCTCAGCCTCCTGAGTAGCTGGTACTACCGGCGCCCACCACCATGCCTGACTAACTTTTGTATTTTTAGTAGAGACAGGGTTTCACCATCTTGGCCAGGCTGGTCTTGAACTCCTGACCTCGTGATCCACCTGCCTTGGCCTCCCAAAGTGCTGGGATTACGGGCATGAGCCACTGCGCCTGGCTATTTTTTTTTATTTTTTATTTATTCATCTTTTGAGACGCAGTTTCGCTCTTGTCACCCAGGCTGGAGTGCAGTGGCGCCACCTCGGCTCACTGCAACCTCTGTCTCCCAGGTTCAAGCGATTCTCCTGCCTCAGCCTCCCAAGTAGCTGAGATTACAGGTGCCCGCCACCATGCCCAGCTAATTTTTGTATTTTTAGTAGAGATGGGGGTTCCACCATGTTGGCCAGGCTGGTCTCAAACTCCTGACCTCAGGTGATCCACCCATCTTGGCCTCCCAAAGTGCTGGGATTACAGGTGTGAGCTACTGCACCTGGCCTGAGATGAGAATTTAAAATAATGCTTTGGGTTCTGTGATCTAGACAACAATTTCTTTTGTTGCTAATTAGATGAAAGGTATAGAAAGTAAAATGATTGGGCCCCCGGAGAAGCAGGATTTTCCCCAGGGAATCCAACAAATCCAGAGAATGTCTTTGTTACGGGAGGATTGTTGTTTTAGTTAAAGATGTGCTTTGGAAATGTCTTCTTCCTTCATGTTAGTATCATGATCATTATCATGTTAAAAAAAAAAAAAAAATTTACAAACCACCTGGCCACCCAGAGCAGAATTACAGTCAGCACTCTGTTTCCCCAGGTCCTGAATCCTTGGATTCAACCAACCTCAGCACTCTGTTTCCCCAGATCCTGAATCCTTGGATTCGACCTTGGGCGGGGGAAAAAGAGTGGTTGCTTCTGTACTGAATATGTACAGGCTTTTTTTTTTTCTTGGCATTATTCCCTAAGGAATACAGCATAACAACTGTTTACATAGCATTTACATTGTATTCGGTATTATAAGTAATTTAGAGATGATTTAAAGTACAAGAAAGGCTGTGCATAGGTTATATGCAAATACTACATCATGTTATATCAGGGACTTATGCATTTGTGGACTTTGTATCCTCAGAGGTCCTGGAACTCATCCCTGGAACAGGGACGACTGTACTTAATACGCTGTCCAAAATGAATTGGACTGCCAGCATTCTCTACTTTTTCATGTATTACTCTTAGGTCAGGGGAAAAAACAAATCTCTGTATTTTATAATTAAGAATGAATCCCTGAGTCATTTGACTTCTTCAATGACAGAGCAAGCCACGTAAAAATACCCTTCCAAGGAAAGCCATCAGGGAGCCTCAGAATGGGTACAGTTTCACCCCATTTACCTAACCTTTTCTGCCAGTGCAGCTGAGCCTCTCAACGCGACTTTAACAAACTCTCTCTGAGCCAGTCTTCTCAGTGCCATCTTTGCTTTCATTCAACTTTACATGTCTAGTGTTGCTGCTCAAACCTGTGTCCCCTCAAGTCCTTTCCCAACTAAAGGATGGTGGTTAATTGACAATAGACAAACAAGTCTCAGAACAATTATGAGGGTGTAATGAAGTGTGCATTCGTACATGCAATTAAATAGAGGAAAGATGCAGGAGGGAATGTGTACACAATCCTCCTCCAGCTGGCACGCCCTGCCTGGAGGTGCTCCTCCACTGGAAGCCTGTTGTGTGCTCCTCTGGCAAGGAGATGAAGTCCCAGATTTTTAGTGCCTCATGCAAGGTCTTTTCCACCTCCTTCACTAGTTGACTTAGCCTGGCATGTAGCAAACTCTCAGTGTCATCTGCCTCCAACACAGTTTTCCCCAGGTCTTTCGTACCTTGGCCTTCACATGGGAAGCCAAGAGATGCTGAGCACATGGAGGAGGGCAATCTTTTCCCCCTTTGATTATTATTTTTTTAATTCATTGAGATTCTAAGTCCTCTGTCATTTCAAAGAAAGGATACTCTCTTTCCTTTGGAGCTATGTTCTACATATCATCCTAAGTGGAAAAAAATCATTAAATAGGCCGGGCGTGGTGGCTCACGCCTGTAATCCCAGTACTTTGGGAGGCCAAGGTGGGCGGATCGCTTGAGCCCAAGAGTTCAAGACCAGCTTGGCCAACGTGGCGAAATCCCGTCTCTTCTACAAATACAAAAATTAGCTGGGCGTGGTGGCACATGCCTGTAATCCCAGCTACTTGTGAGGCTGAGGCAGGAGGATTGCTTGACCCCAGGAGGTCAAGGCCGCAGTGAGACATGATGGTGCCACTGCACTCCAGCCTGGGTGACAGAGTCAGACACTGCCTCAAAGGAAAAAAACCAAACATACCTCAAATAATGTCTGCAAAATAAAAGACTATGAACGGAATATGGAGAAAGCCTCTAAGATGGCCCCAGGGGAGTGTTAACATGTCTAGCCTGATTAATTGGCTAGTTTGGGAATAATTCTATCCAAAGTGAGTGACAAGGCATGGCTGGCTAGTGTCAACTTTGTCCTCAGCTATAGTTAAAGGCAGGCCTGGAGGGCTGACTTGTTCAGTCTCAGTAGCAAAAAAGTGCATGGTGTCTGGATAAGCAGGTTGTACAGCCTATTAGAAAAGAAAGGTAACAGTCTTCCTCTAATGCAATAAGGGATTTTTTTTAAAGTTCTCCTGTCAAGATTTTTTAATACCAGAATCTGAGAGTGGAGAAAATTGGCCCAAGGACAGACAAAAGAGCTGGGAGGAAAATCGACTATATTTTTCAACACACAATGCCATTTGAAGTACTGGATTGAGTACGGAAGTATTACGAACATTCCTAATTTGGTTAGTGTCTATATTTCTTAATATAGTAATGCTATTAATGTCTGTCTCCTAAGTTTGTATAAATCCAAACCCCCATGTTATTGGCCAGTTGGAAACAATAATGTAAACAGACTCTGTTGCCCAAATTAAGTTATGTGCACCGAATGCTTTGTCAAACTGTAACTATTTTAATGTTCATTCTAAGCCACAAATCTTTGCCAAAGAAGATACTGAATTACTCTCTTTTGTTTAGGAGTAGAATACACAATAACCTAATATTTAAAAGTATTATTCAGAAGAAGAAAAACTTAGGATTGAATTTTTCTTTATCATAAATTTTAGATCATTCTCTTTGCTCGATTCCATAGAAGACACTAAGAATTAGACTGAACTGCTTTCTCATTGTATTGTTTTCTACTTGACCTAAAAATCCAGGGGTGGGTTATATAGAGAGTTTATTTAGGAGACTTTGGTAAGGGAGAGAGAAAAATAATGTACAAGCTGGAAACGCATGAAAAATGTAAACAATGAAAGTTAGAAGAATGGAAGCGACAGTGTGCTCAGGAAATGATGTGTCATTTGGTCGGAGTTCAGGGTGCCCCTGAATCCCAGGAGGGTAGCACTTGCTTTCCTGCCCATTGTGAAGGCAAGGAATCCGCGTGTTGTCCTATCAATTCCATTCATGGCAGGGTAGAGACTTTTCAAATGGAAGAAAATGTGCATTAAAGGACATTCTTTCTGCATGGGGTGGGGTAGTGAACGTGTTGGGGTTGAGGCACGGAGTTGTTTAGGTCAGGTGAATAGTGAGGGGAAATGGGCAGGCAGTCAATGGTTAAGTTGGTGTTTTGCAAGCCATTTTAAGAGGATACCAAATAAAATGCATTAATCTACATTTCATTAAAAATTAGTTGGTGGGAAAGTGGAAAGTTGAAGATGAGAACTTTCCAAGTAAAACAGCTTCATACTCCTTGGCCAGAACACCACTATATTTACAAATAGGGGATAAAAACACCCACTTCCTAGGTGGTCCATAAGCTTAACTGGGCAGGCATATGACACTTCTGAGCATTTGATGCCGTTCTCTGGGGGGGTTAAAGCCTGAATGCCCACCAAATCCCCTGTCTGAGCATCATTTGTGACCAAGATTCAAATTATTTCCCATGAAGCTCTAAGGTCTCATATAACTCAGTGGATGTAGCTCACGACTTCTTCTTTTGACCCCAGTATTCTAAGACAAACACCACAGCCGAAGCTGGAAGTGAGAGGAGAGGGGTTCGTTTCAGAGTCAGGAGCCCAAGGCGCCCCAGCAATTTCAGACCCCCTGGGACAGGAACTCCTCCTCCAGTAAGCTCTTGTTTTGAAAAACAGTGGGGTGGAGATGTCACTTGTGTCACGTTTCCTGAAACAGCACGTTGGAAAACAGAAGCTATTTTCTATCCCGTGGGTTGCGCTGGAAGAGCTGAGAGGCCAGGCTGTGGATCCTTGCCACGAACAACAAGAGAGGGCAAGTCCAGCCGCCTGCTAGGGGACTAGCAGGAAGCGGCACGCCTGCCAGAGCTCATCACTTCAACTCTGGCTTTCACTGCGCTCATTCCCTGAATGGCAGTAACCAGGGGGCGGGGGTGGCATGGGAAATGAAAGAAAGAGATATGGGAAACTAAATCTGCCGGGGGAAAGAGAGTTACCGGAGTTTTAGCAAAACAGCTAGCAGATGCAAACGGGGAGGCAGAGGGAGGAGGGAAGGCTGGGCTTCAGCAACCTGCCACGGGGATTTAAACAAAGGAGGTTTGAGAGAGGCGGGATCTGGCTGTAATATCGGCACAGGGACAGAGACAGCAGCTGGACTCTCGGGATGAAACGGAATCGATTCCCAGCGTCTCCAACAGGGCAGGAGTGAGTGGAGTATGTTGCAAAATAAGAACTCAGAGAAACGAGTGAGTTTGGAAAAAAGACTTACAGATTTTGACGGTCTCTTGACATTTCACCCTTCTTTGAGGCATGCCTTTATCAATGCGTTACCTCTTCATAATTTCTGTCTCTAGTGTAATTATTTTTATCGTCTTCTCTGTGTTCAATTTTGGGGGAGATCCAAGCTTCCAAAGGCTAAATATCTCAGACCCTTTGAGGCTGACTCAAGTTTGCACATCTTTTATCAATGGAAAAACACGTTTCCTGTGGAAAAACAAACTAATGATCCATGAGAAGTCTTCTTGCAAGGAATACTTGACCCAGAGCCACTACATCACAGCCCCTTTATCTAAGGAAGAAGCTGACTTTCCCTTGGCATATATAATGGTCATCCATCATCACTTTGACACCTTTGCAAGGCTCTTCAGGGCTATTTACATGCCCCAAAATATCTACTGTGTTCATGTGGATGAAAAAGCAACAACTGAATTTAAAGATGCGGTAGAGCAACTATTAAGCTGCTTCCCAAACGCTTTTCTGGCTTCCAAGATGGAACCCGTTGTCTATGGAGGGATCTCCAGGCTCCAGGCTGACCTGAACTGCATCAGAGATCTTTCTGCCTTCGAGGTCTCATGGAAGTACGTTATCAACACCTGTGGGCAAGACTTCCCCCTGAAAACCAACAAGGAAATAGTTCAGTATCTGAAAGGATTTAAAGGTAAAAATATCACCCCAGGGGTGCTGCCCCCAGCTCATGCAATTGGACGGACTAAATATGTCCACCAAGAGCACCTGGGCAAAGAGCTTTCCTATGTGATAAGAACAACAGCGTTGAAACCGCCTCCCCCCCATAATCTCACAATTTACTTTGGCTCTGCCTATGTGGCTCTATCAAGAGAGTTTGCCAACTTTGTTCTGCATGACCCACGGGCTGTTGATTTGCTCCAGTGGTCCAAGGACACTTTCAGTCCTGATGAGCATTTCTGGGTGACACTCAATAGGATTCCAGGTACGTACAATTCCATATTTCATGCAAAAGAAATCTCTACGCTTCTTCTTTATCAACATTGCAGGTGTTCCTGGCTCTATGCCAAATGCATCCTGGACTGGAAACCTCAGAGCTATAAAGTGGAGTGACATGGAAGACAGACACGGAGGCTGCCACGGTGAGGCTCTCGTTCCATGCTTCTAGGCCACTTTTGACTCTGTTTCTTGTTCTTTCTTTTGCAGGCCACTATGTACATGGTATTTGTATCTATGGAAACGGAGACTTAAAGTGGCTGGTTAATTCACCAAGCCTGTTTGCTAACAAGTTTGAGCTTAATACCTACCCCCTTACTGTGGAATGCCTAGAACTGAGGCATCGCGAAAGAACCCTCAATCAGAGTGAAACTGCGATACAACCCAGCTGGTATTTTTGAGCTATTCATGAGCTACTCATGACTGAAGGGAAACTGCAGCTGGGAAGAGGAGCCTGTTTTTGTGAGAGACTTTTGCCTTCGTAATGTTAACCGTTTCAGGACCACGTTTATAGCTTCAGGACCTGGCTACGTAATTATACTTAAAATATCCACTGGACACTGTGAAATACACTAACAGGATGGCTGGGTAGAGCAATCTGGGCACTTTGGCCAATTTTAGTCTTGCTGTTTCTTGATGCTCACCTCTATATTAGTTTATTGTTAGGATCAATGATAAATTTAAATGACCTCAGATCTTTGCACCAGATACTCATCATATACAAATGTTTTAGTAAAAAAGAGAATTGTAGATAATACTGTCTAGGAAAATAAGAATTAGGTTTCTTTGAAGAAGGAATCTTTTATAACACCTTAACAGTCACCACTGTGCTCAACCAGACAGATAGTGAAACAGCTTTCTGGGTAATTCACCAATTTCCTTTAAAACATAAGCTACCTGAATGGAGAATACATCTTGTTTCTGAGTTTCAACACTAGCATTTTTGGCTTACTCATGGACAAAGTTCTGTATATAGTATAAAGTCATTAACAAGAAACAGGATATGCTTTAAGACAGAATTCACTGTCTGTTGCTTCAGTAAAAGGACCTCGGGGAATAAAACATTTCTCTCTTATATGCCAGAATGTAGGCTGGTCCCTATGTCATGTCTTCCATTAAGAACACTAAAAAGTCCTTGCAAGAATGGAGATATGCATTCAAGAGAGGTGCTATCACATAGATCTAGTCTGAAGTCTGGAACACTTTCCTCTTCTATGACCCCTCTCTCCCCAGTATTATCTTACTTGCAAAATGGAGACCAAATTCTATCCTGTGAGGCTTTTAATTGCACCATAGTATGCTCTGAGTAGCTTTACACTGCCTGGTACTGATAGTAGTGGCTCGATTTTTAAGAGCCTTCAATTGTAGATGAACATCTCTGTTATTTATCCCTCATTCATCCATCCGTTCATTCATTCAGCCTTCAATCAACATCTCTTGAGTGTCTATTATGTACAGGACATGTACTGAGACAAAAAGGAAACATAAGAGCTTTTTCACTCTAAAAATCTTGGCAATAATGTCAACACCAGAAAGCCTCCTCTGGAGAATCTTACAGAGTGATTGTAGTTTAATACAGGAACACACAGGGCTGTGTAGCATGATACCAGGCCCAGGAGATCAGTAATTACAAATTAAGGGTTAAATCAGAGATTATTCAACAGAGAGGGAGAAAGGAGGAGACAGAGGGAGGACCTGTTGTGTTCCAGCCATTCTGGTATTCCTTTATGTATCTAATTTCATTCAAACCTCACAACAGTCTTGTGAGGCCCTTATATAATTACTCCCATTTTGCAGATGAAGTAACTGAGGCTTAGAAAGGTTAATAGCACCGGGGAACAATTTCTCTGGGTGAGAATTGGGACTCTGTTGCTGGTCTTCTCAGTTCATTTCCTGAGGTGGATTTACTGAGAGAAGGTGAAATAAAGCCATATTTAGTATACCAGAGAAGGTAGATTTTAAGAATGGTCTCAGTGTTAATACTGAGAAAAAGTCCTGTCAGTTCAGAAAAAATGTGAAGTCTACTTTAGTATTCCTGTAATACTAAACCGTTGAGTTTCTAAATATTTATTTATTCTAACAAAAAGCAATTACTACAAATGGATGACACATTTAATGAACACAATTTTATTTTTTTTCTGTAACTGTGCTTGTTGAATGTCAATCATATTTAAAGGGAATGACTTTGAAGTAAAACCTTTTTTCTTGCTACTGAAAAAAATGGAGTTGTTTTGGGTGGTAAAGTGTTAAGGAATAGGGACAGCTGGTCACACAAGGAACTCTTGAAGGCCACATGTGAAAACCTGTCACTTGCACAGAGGCCAGTCCCACTAAGGTGACCAGAGTGGGCTCCAAGCACAAACTGCCATTGGCTATAGATGGGACTGTGTCCCCCCAAAATTCATGTGTTGGAGCCTTAACCCTCAATGTGATGGTATTTGAGATGGGGCCTTTGGTAAGGGAAGTTTAGATGAGGTCACGAGGGTAGGACCCTCATGATGGGATGAGTCCCCTTACAAGACCTCTGGCTTGGGCCGGGCGTGGTGGCTCACACCTGTAATCCCAACACTTTGGGAGGCCAAGGCAGGTAGATCACTTGATGCCAGGAGTTCCAGACCAGGCTGGCCGACATGGTGAAACCCCATCTCTACTAAAAAATATAAAAATTAGCCGGGCTTTGTGGCATGTGCCTGTAATCCCAGCTATTTGGCAGGCTGAGGCATGAGAATCGCTTGAACCCAGGAGGTGGAGGTTACAGTGAGCTGAGAGTGCCCCACTGCACTCCAGCCTGGGTGACAGAGCGAGACTTTGTCCCAAAACAAAATAGGTGAGGGGATAGCGAATGCACTCAGGGTCAGCAGTGGAGTTTAAAAATTGTCTCTTTTCAACTTATTTAAATGACAGCACCTGAGAAGAGGAACCGTTTTACACTGGATGTTTCTCATGTAGAACAAGAAATCTTTCTGGAATTGATGTTTACATGTCTGTTGTTGGTCATCTCTCCTGTGTCTTAAATACTTTAATGTTGGAAGAGCATAGTGTTTGGGCTAGTGGGTTTCTGACAGCCCATGGGAATGCCCTGAAACTACTGTATCTGATGTTTGTTTTCGATGAGGTTCCATGTTTTGTTTTCTTGGGAATAAATTAATATATTGTTTTCCACTTCGGGGATACTGTGTATTTTTATATGACAA